AGTGATTCTCCCACCTCACCCTCTCAAGTAGCTGGGATTACAGGCATGAGGCATTGCACTCAGCTTCTTGTACAGCTTTCTTGTGTGTATATCCAGGAGTGGACTTTGCTGGGTCATAGGGTATGTGTATTTTCAGCTTTAGTGATTATATTTATATATATATATATATATATACATATGTATATATATACATATGTATATATATGTGTATATATATATATGTATATATGTGTATATATATATGTGTATATATATATGTATATATATTTTTTTTCCTTTTTTTTTTTTTTTTTCTTGAGATGGAGCCTCGCTCTGTTGCCCAGGCTGGAGTGCAGTGATGTGGCTCCAGTGGCTCACTGGAGCCTCAAACTCCTGGGCTCAAGTGATCCTCCCACCTCAGCCTCCCTAGTAGCTGGGATTACAGGCATGCACCACCATGCCCAGCTAATCTTTTTTCTTTTTCTTTTTTTCCTTTATTTATTTATTTATTTATTGAGAAGGAGTCTCGCTCTGTCGCCCAGGCTGGAGTGCAGTGGCGCGATCTCGGCTCACTGCAAACTCCGCCTCCCGGGTTCACGCCATTCTCCTGCCTCAGCCTCCCGAGTAGCTGGGACTACAGGCGCTCGCCACCACACCCGGCTAATTTTTTGTATTTTTAGTAGAGACGGGGTTTCACCGTGTTAGCCAGGATGGTCTCCATGTCCTGACCTCGTGATCCGCCCGCCTCGGCCTCCCAAAGTGCTGGGATTACAGGCGTGAGCCACCGCGCCCGGCCCCGGCTCCTGCTCCTCTAAATATTAGAGGCAAGCCTCGAACCGGAGCTCCGGGATGCATGCCAATCTCCGGTTGCGCCTGCGCGTCGGGCTCCCGTGGGGTCCACGCATTTCCTACCCGGCCCCCGCGAACAGGCGTAAAGCTCTTTCTTCAGTGCTCGCTCTAGTGCGCGCGCCCGGACGGCGCCTGCGCAGAGGGCAAGGAACCTGGTACCCCGGTGCGGTCCCGGCGCCTGCGCGCTGCGGACTGTGGGGCTTCTCGGCCCGAGGCAGAGGAACAGGGAAGATGGCGGCTGTGGTGGAGAATGTAGTGAAGCTGTGAGTGGTCGTTTCTTTCTCTCCTAGGGCGGCAGGTTTTGTAAAGGGCCTGGGAGTAGGGGGCGGTGGGGGAAGGGACTAGGCGGAGAGAGGGACATCCCCGGGAAAGCCATGTTGCGACTCCTGGTGGGGAGGGCAACAGGAGACTCCGGAGAAGACGTTGCGCTTCTTTGGAAACTTGTGGAGGCCCTGGTGGGGGCACACTGGAGCCCCGACGGGCGGCATCCCTGCGGGGCTGTGTGGCCTCAGCGTTCCTCGGGGCTGACGGTTTCCAGAGCATGGCGCCCTGCCTGCACGCGAGACTCACCGTCCCGGTCCTCTCCCGAGACGCCTCAGTCCGGAGGAGCGGGGCCGAGGCCCGGGCGGCCCTACGGCTGGCCCGCCGCCCACCCCGCCCCGTCCCGTCCCGTTCGCTGCAGCAACAGGCTCGGCGGCCCCTGCGGAGTGCACTGCGGGGCTGGCTGTTTCAGTTCCAGGCAGCCCCGTGATGTTTGGGAGGATCTTGGGTGGCAGGTACCTAAGACTACAAATATTCTTGGGAAGAATTTATCGAGGAGCGGATCCAGAAGGGAAGGAACTTCAGGGGAGTGGGCCTTGGCCCCGTCCAGTAGCAGCCATCAAAAACCTGCAACTGGACCGAAGCCGTTCAGGACAGCTTAGCCTAAAGGGGCATCTAGGTGGGCATTCTTCCTATTATACGATACCATTGACATACACGCCTGATTTCTATCTTCCCTGCAGCCTTGGGGAGCAGTACTACAAAGATGCCATGGAGCAGTGCCACAATTACAATGCTCGCCTCTGTGCTGAGCGCAGCGTGCGCCTGCCTTTCTTGGACTCACAGACCGGAGTAGCCCAGAGCAATTGTTACATCTGGATGGAAAAGCGACACCGGGGTCCAGGTGAGGGTCCAGACTTGGGAGAAGGGGACTCAGGGCCTGACTTCTATCTTTCTTCCTGCCACAGGATTGGCCTCCGGACAGCTGTACTCCTACCCTGCCCGGCGCTGGCGGAAAAAGCGGCGAGCCCATCCCCCTGAGGATCCACGACTTTCCTTCCCATCTATTAAGCCAGGTAAGGCACATACTTCCTGAGCAGAGGCGTGGTGAGCCTTGCTTTATCCTGACCTTGCTTGCAGACACAGACCAGACCCTGAAGAAGGAGGGGCTGATCTCTCAGGATGGCAGTAGTTTAGAGGCTCTGTTGCGCACTGACCCCCTGGAGAAGCGAGGTGCCCCGGATCCCCGAGTTGATGATGACAGCCTGGGCGAGTTTCCTGTGACCAACAGTCGAGCGCGAAAGGTACAGGATTATCCCTGTGGCTAAGGGAGCTTTTCTACCCATGCTAACCCTCCTGTCCACTCAGCGGATCCTAGAACCAGATGACTTCCTGGATGACCTCGATGATGAAGACTATGAAGAAGATACTCCCAAGCGTCGGGGAAAGGGGAAATCCAAGGTGAGGGGCCAGCGTGCTGCCTGCATCTTGGGAAATAAGGGTGTCTCTTTGCTCTTCTTGGCAGGGTAAGGGTGTGGGCAGTGCCCGTAAGAAGCTGGATGCTTCCATCCTGGAGGACCGGGATAAGCCCTATGCCTGTGACAGTGAGTGCCTCACAAGTGGGTGGGTAGACCTTTTCTTCTCATGACTTTTCTTTCTGTCTTTCAGATAGTTTCAAACAAAAGCATACCTCGAAAGCGCCCCAGAGAGGTAGCTCTCTCAACTTTTCAGACTTGTGGTTTACACCTTTCTCTGCAATCTTCTTCCCACTCAGTTTGTGGAAAACGTTACAAGAACCGACCAGGCCTCAGTTACCACTATGCCCACTCCCACTTGGCTGAGGAGGAGGGCGAGGACAAGGAAGACTCTCAACCACCCACTCCTGTTTCCCAGAGGTCTGAGGAGCAGAAATGTAAGCTGAGGTGTCAGAAGTGGTGGGCAAGCATGGGTGTCATCAAAACTCTTTCTCTCTGTAGCCAAAAAGGGTCCTGATGGATTGGCCTTGCCCAACAACTACTGTGACTTCTGCCTGGGGGACTCAAAGATTAACAAGAAGACGGGACAACCCGAGGAGCTGGTGTCCTGTTCTGACTGTGGCCGCTCAGGTACTGCTTCCCGTGAAGGCTGCTGCTTTGCCACTGTCTGTCTCACTCACTTCCCCCACTACAGGGCATCCATCTTGCCTCCAATTTACCCCCGTGATGATGGCGGCAGTGAAGACATACCGCTGGCAGTGCATCGAGTGCAAATGTTGCAATATCTGCGGCACCTCCGAGAATGACGTGTGTATCCCCGCCCCCTCCTCAGCATGGCTGTCCCCATCCTCTTCCCTCTTGCCTACTTCAGGACCAGTTGCTCTTCTGTGATGACTGCGATCGTGGCTACCACATGTACTGTCTCACCCCGTCCATGTCTGAGCCCCCTGAAGGTAAGTTGCCCAGATCTTTTACTCAGAACAATACCCATCCTGACCCCATTTTGCCTCTCTGCAGGAAGTTGGAGCTGCCACCTGTGTCTGGACCTGTTGAAAGAGAAAGCTTCCATCTACCAGAACCAGAACTCCTCTTGATGTGGCCACCCACCTGCTCCCCGACATATCTAAGGCTGTTTCTCTCCTCCACTTCATATTTCATACCCATCTTTCCCTTCTTCCTCCTCTCCTTCACAAATCCAGAGAACCTTGGGGTGGTTGTGCCAGCCTGCCTTTGGCAGCTGCAAGCTGAGGTGGCAGCTCTGACCACCTCTGGCCCCAGGCCCTCAGGGAGAAAGGAGCAACACACTGCCCCTAGGCGTGCGTGTGGCCCAGTTTCTCTCTGCTCTCCATTAAGTGCATTCACTCTGCTTGCCTTGGGCCCAGCCCCTGGTGATCACAGGGTTCAAACAGTGTCCTCCTAGAAAGAGTGGGAGAGCAGCTCACTTCTCTGTGTTCTGCCTCCCCTCTGGTCTCCAGAGTTTTCCTGTCCTCTAGAGGCAAGCCAGGCCAGGGAGCTGGGAGCGAGCAAGCTGAGGCCACGTCCACAAGGAGCTTTTCATGCCCCTGTGCCGCATAGCCTCACCTCTTTCCTCCAGAGTGGCTCTCTGCGGCCCTGTGTTCCTGCTACAGAGTGTTCTTTTCTGGAGTCAGGATGTTCTCGGTCACCCTCCTGGTTCTGCCCTGTCCCATTCCACCCCACCCCAGGGGGAACAGTAGCTTCACCTTGTTATTCCCATTGCTCTCCTGGCTCACTCTTACGGTCGGTCTCCAGTGACTGAAGCATTCCCCACCCTTGGAATTTCTCATCTTCTGCCTCCCTTCCTACTCCTTTTGGTTTTGTGGGGAGAGGGGAAGGATCAGGGGGCCAGGCCAGCAGCTCGGGGGCCACAAGGAGATGGATAATGTGCCTGTTTTTTAACACAACAAAAAAGCCTACCTCCAAAATCCCCTTTTTGTTCTTCCTGGACCTGGGCATTCAGCCTCCTGCTCTTAACTGAATTGGGAGCCTCTGCCACCTGCCCCGTGTATCCTGGCTCTCAGCTCATGGGGAAGCCACATAGACATCCCTTTCTTCCCTTGCACGCTCGCTAGCAGCTGGTAAGGTCTTCACACCCTGATTCCTCAAGTTTTCTGCTTAGTGGCACTGACATTAAGTAGTGGGGGGACAGTCCATGCCAGGACACCCTGGAGTAGCCTTCCCCCTTGGCCGTGGGCAGGCCCTAACTCACTGTCGCTTTGGAGTTGAGGTGTCTTTTTTTTTTCTTTCTTTAGTTCCTGTATTCTAAACATTAGTAAAAATAAATGTTTTTACACAGAGCCCTCTGCTGGATGGTTTATCTCCTGCCTTTCTCCATTAAGAAGGCCATTTCATCCTAAGATTTCCATGATGGTGGTTTTTTTTTTTAATGTTTTGAAATACAGCTTTTTTCCCCCCAAATTAAAATTTTTTTGTGGAACCCCAATATGTAAAGCGAATATAAAATTGGTTATTTTGTTTTGTTACATAAATTCAAGTTTATAACAATTCTTTGTTATAAAGAACAATGAAGCTGTTTTGATCAATACAAAATTTGGGTTAAAATCAACTTTAACATCTATTTTTATGTTTCAGTTGATTTGGAGAATTCTCCTAGTCTTGGATACATAGATGGAAGTGATGACAGGTTTATAACAGTTGACCTTGCAATCTCAGACATTTAAAACAGGACCAGAAGTTTATATAAATATAATTAATAAGCAAACTAATGACATCACCATGGGACACACACAAAAGTTCTTGCAGGAGCAGGGTCTGTGTGGCTTCAGTTGCCTGCAGCGCTCCCAGGCCAGAGCAAGTGCTCTAGGATCTGAACTGCCCGCAGTGCAGCCCTGCAGCCTTTCCCAGGGCACGTTGATGTGCACACAGTTTCCCTGAAGGCAAAGTGAACATGTGGAGAGCTTACGTGGCAGCGCGTATGTCTTCAGTGTGTGTTTTAGAAGTCCAACTGTTGTTTTTATGTTTTTAAAGGAAAGATTTGAATCAAGCAGTTATGGGCCCCCTGAAGTATCCTTTTTTCTAGAACATTCTGAAAGTCATCCTTGCCTATGGGAAGCCTAGGCCGGCCTGCACTGTTATGTTCAATAAATAAGCAGGGTGCTCTGGGCTGGGGATTGTGTGAGGAGCAGAGCGCAGCCCGTCCTCATGCTTTTCCACTGAAGTAGGCCAGGCAGAGAGGGAGTACAGCAATGGATGCGCTTTGGCAGCTGAGTAGTCCGAGAGCCAGAAAAGAAATGTGGAAAATAAGAACGCTGTAGCAGGCCTAGGTGAGGAAATTTAGGAAGGGTTTGCGGGAGGTAGGATTTGAGATGGGTCTTGGAGAGTTGGACAGTGTCAGCCGGTAGGACGGGGGTGCGGACGGAAGCCTGTGAGGAAGGCAGAGGATGCGGAGCTGTGAGCGGAGGGAGCAGCGAGGCTGGAGAGCAGCTGGGCTGCGGGTCAAGACGTCTGCGTTTAATTCGGGACTGAAGGTTAGCAGGGAAGGGAACGATGCCAGATCTTGAGTTTAAGAACTTGAATCTTGTAAAGTACCAAATCTAATAAAATACTCGTCCTAAATCATTACTGGCCCAAGCATGCAGTGTTTCCGTGGC